AGAGACTGACTTCATAGAACCATAAAGCAGGAGGCAACATTTCATACATATGCACACTTCCCGGTTTGTTATAGTTCCCAAAAGATTTGAAAAATGAAGGTGGGTGGAGGGAGGAAGAGGCAATGAAATATAGTATGTTCCTGAATAAAAGGCATCATCTTAGCAAGTTGAAGTTAGAGAATCTCTTGGTACATATTTATGCAGTCTCAACCGTCCTCCCGTCTCTGAGATGGTAAATTACTACTGACACTTATTCAGGTCTGAACTGAGAATCTAGTTTGTGGATTAACTGGACCCTTTGCTTTTTCTTCTTCCATCTGCCTTTTAGGCAATTCATTACTTATTCGAATTTCCACCAGAAGGTAGGAGTCAAGAGAACGAATATTGGATATTAATAACCGGTTACTGTTAAAGAAGGGTTGCTGTATGGCGACTGACAACAAGAGGTATAGCACTTTTATTTTGTTGCGTTGTTTTACCACTAATTGCTGTGGTTTAACTAATATAGGGAAATGGCCTCAGAATGGATCATTATTTTACCCAATTTTAGAAGGTGCCCTTAAACAAGATGGCAACCTCAGGCGCGTTAACAAGGTGCTGAAGCAGCAGCGATGTAACCTGTTGCTTGGACACCAGGCTGGAGTGGGAGGACTCACCGCTAAGGGTTCAGAACCGATTTTCAACCAGTCACGCCCTTCTCAAAGATGGCCGACCTCACTTCCCTTACGCAACATGGACGTTTTCAGTCACTTCCTGTGATTTTGAGGTTATTCTGATCCAGGACTACTTGCATGACCAAAGCCAAGATGGCAGGTACGTCCTTTTAGAATTTAAGGTTAGTGAAGCCATCTATTTCCCCGACCCCCTTCAGTGAAAATGGTCTTTCGCATCTGGCTCTTCTTTTTGGAGGCGTGCTTGCCAGCAGTCAAAATGGCTCCATTCCGGAATAGATTTAATAGGAAGTGAAGCTGTGACGGCGAGGCGTTGCCCGGCCTATCTTTGCTAGGCGTTCTCAGAATTAGTTCTTTCTGCCCACACTAGACATGGCGCTTGCCAGCGTGTTGGAGAGACCGCTACCGGTGAACCAGCGCGGGTTTTTCGGACTTGGGGGTCGTGCAGATCTGCTGGATCTAGGTCCAGGGAGTCTCAGTGATGGTCTGAGCCTGGCCGCGCCAGGCTGGGGTGTCCCAGAAGAGCCAGGAATCGAAATGCTTCATGGAACAACCACCCTGGCCTTCAAGGTGTGGAGCCAGCCCCCTTGCCAGGCTGAGTAGCCTGTTTTGTGTTTTCCTCTGATCTTAACAGTTCCGCCATGGAGTCATAGTTGCAGCTGACTCCAGGGCTACAGCGGGTGCTTACATTGCCTCCCAGACGGTGAAGAAGGTGATAGAGATCAACCCATACCTGCTAGGCACCATGGCTGGGGGCGCAGCGGATTGCAGCTTCTGGGAACGGCTGTTGGCTCGGCAATGTCGAATCTATGAGCTTCGAAATAAGGAACGCATCTCTGTAGCAGCTGCCTCCAAACTGCTTGCCAACATGGTGTATCAGTACAAAGGCATGGGGCTGTCCATGGGCACCATGATCTGTGGCTGGGATAAGAGAGGCCCTGGTGAGTTAAGCTGCAACCACATGATCCTTGGGGGGGATTATGTTTTAAATGTTATCTTTCACAGTGTCTGAAGTTCTGTGCTTGAAACCTAAGTCATTTGGAATGTACTTGTTTTGTGGGTGTGCTGAGAGGATCGGCAACATGGCAAGGTAGTTATTATAATATAAGGTGAGATGGGGTGTTTTTTCCTGCTAACCTCATCTCCCTTTCCAGGCCTCTACTACGTGGACAGTGAAGGGAACCGGATTTCAGGGGCCACCTTCTCTGTAGGTTCTGGCTCTGTGTATGCATATGGGGTCATGGATCGGGGCTATTCCTATGACCTGGAAGTGGAGCAGGCCTATGATCTGGCCCGTCGAGCCATCTACCAAGCCACCTACAGAGATGCCTACTCAGGAGGTGCAGTCAACCTCTACCACGTGCGGGAGGATGGCTGGATCCGAGTCTCCAGTGACAATGTGGCTGATCTACATGAGAAGTATAGTGGCTCTACCCCCTGAAAGAGGGTGGATGCAGCTGCTTGTGTTTCTTGGGGTGACTGTCATTGGTAATACGGACACAGTGACCCATCCTCCATCCTATTTATAGTGGAAGGGCCTTCAATTGTATCAGTACTTTTTTTTAAGCTCTGGCACATTGACCTCTATGTGTTACCAGTCATTAATGAGCTGCTGCAGAGGTGACTATTTGTTTTACTTTCTTGGATGTTAACATTACACTACTCACTACTCAATCTCAGCCTGTGTTGCATCTTTTGTCCACACT